GCTTTTAAATATGTTTGCAAATTTTATTATAAAAATGCAATGGCTTTGTTCTCTCCATGGCTTCCGGGAGGCCCCAGGAGTAGGCTTCCCTGGCTGCCCAAGGTCTAAACATGAGCTGTTGGCTGATTCTACTGCTGTGTCCTCCCCACCTGCCCCTGCTGGCTTAACCACTGGAGGAGTGAAGAGCTCCTCTCCAGAACTGGCAGTGGATGGAGCCCAGAGGCCTTTTTGGATGACATGCATGAGTTTTACACAAGCTTTTAATTTGGAGCACAGCAGGAGACTCGAGGAAACACCACATCAGAGAGCCTTCTCTCCCTGCAATTCCCATTCATGAAGCATCTGAGGACCTCGATTCCTGCCATTGGCTGCAGATCAGGGGCCAGATGCTGGACCAAGGGTGATTCAATCCCTTTCTGGTCAATGTAATACATTTTTGCTGATTCCAGACTTGGAGTTTCAACAGTTCTAAATTCAGGACCAGACAGCACCACCCTGATAGGAGGGAATGGGTTAAGTGCTACAGTAGGGGTGAATTCCTTTGCAGCCAAGCAGAGGCTCTGAGAGGTGGCCTGGGGTGGGGGGTGGGGCTCCTACAGGGACAAGCACAATCCACTCTGCCCTCCTTGGGATGCGGGAACTTCGTCCGCCTCAGCCTCTCCCTGCCTGTCTCAGGACTTAAGTCGCATGGACCCCACCACACACTCCACTTTCTCTCTCTTCTCCAGTGGAAGCGACTCCTCTTTCCCACTGGGGCACTCTGCCTTCTCAGCCCTCACCTGAGAGCCATGTTGCTCACACTCTCACTCTGGACCCCAGCAGAGCAGGGAGTGTGAAGATGGAGAGACCACCGGCAGCTCTGTTCTGCCACAGGCTGGGCCTCTTGATCTAGGCCAGTGAGTCACCCTGCTTGGCTGCACTCCCTGCCCTGCTCCCATCCTCTCAGTCCTTTACTCTCTCCACCCCCAGCTCCAGGAACAACGCCCAACTGGCCTCCTACTCAGCTGACAGGAATCTGGTTGGAGTTGTTGTGTCCCAGCCTTCCCAAGCTTCCAGGTGTCCCAGAAACCCAGGAAATCGAGACTCATGACTCCCAGAGAGGATGGCATCTAGAAGGTGAGGAATGCTAATGGTGGAAGAAAAGGAGTACCCCCTCACTTCTGTGGCTTCTTTCCTGTAGTAGACGATCAAGGGTGGAATCTACAGTCCGTGAGCCCTGACTTCTTGCCTTCGTCTCAAATAGACTCTGCAGCCAGCCATCTATGCAGCGCCCCAGTGGCTTTGAAATGCAACAGAAACCATCACCCCCGGACCGTGGGCTCCATGCCAGTGGGCAAAGCACAGGTGCGTTCACTGAGTTCCCAGCACATAGCTGTTCTCTTTCCCACTCACCTACCTGCCATGTCAGCCTGGGAAGAATTGGTTTGCAGCCAGGCAGTCCTCCATCCAGTCTTGACTTTGGCACTTGTGATATGACTTGCACAGGTGAGTTACCTCTCTCAGTGTTGGTTCCTCTTGATGGACGCAGCCTGAACTGACCCACAAACAGACCAAAAAAGTCACTCTCAAAGAGCTCTCGGTAGGTTTGTAAATACTTAACTGATGGTAAAACAACCCAAAGTGGGTTACACCTTGGCCCCCAGGCACACAGACCCCAGCTTTACAAGGACCCCAGCTCCTTAACACAGATCCCAGCTCCGAGGAAACTCGTCCCCCCCACGTTAATCCTGACCGACTTTGCCACATGGAGCCAGCAAACCATTTCTGGTGAGAGCCAAATGCACCTTCTGCACCATGTCGGCATCCTGCTCTCCACCATGTCCTTCTTCAGGCATGCAGGGGACCTCCAAGCAATGATATCCAAGGAATTCCATCTGGCAGCCACCCAGGATGACTGCAGAAAAGGAAGGACACAGGAGGATATCCTGGTTCCCTCTTCCCACCCAGAGCTGTTTGCATCAGTCCTGCCAATGGCTCCGGAAGAAGCTGCCAGGCTCCAGCAACCTCAGCCCCTTCCTCCTCCCTCAGGAATCCACCTATCCGCCTCTAGGACCTTGGCTCCAACTCTATTGTACTCGTCTCCTCCCTCCCATTCTCCTTTTGGTCTCAGCTCCTTGATCTAAGCCTCCCAGAGAGACCCCTAGAACGTTTCCCTCAAGGACCTTTCTGCCTGGAAGTCTGTTAGCCTTTCAGAAGTAACATGTCCAAAATAAAATTTGATTCCTCCCAGGTTGTTCCCTGCCTGGTCCGCTACCCCACAGTAAGGAACACCTTATTATGCAATGGCGTGATCTCATCTGTTCCCTCCAGGGCTC